CCAGTTGGCAGACGCTCAGCAAATCTTCCTAGACTCACGGGGCGAATTGTACAGTTGGGTAAATCGAGGCCCAGAGATGGCAAAAGGACCGTCCAAGGTCGTACAGCCACCCGGAATTACAATTCTTTTCTGCCGGGTCACACGCTGTCATCCACGTGTTACCTAAGAGAGCTTTCCAGCCTGTGCTAAGAAAACTGCCCCACATCATCTGCAGTAGGACGGGGGAGTTGGAGCCCTGGTCAGGCCACTCTGCTACTGACCACAGTTTTCTCATCTCTAAAAAGGCGCAGTAACAATATAATTACCGTATGCAGTCCCCCAGGATACAGGGTCAAAGGAGAGCACAACCATCGCAGTTGGAAGCCCATGGGGCAGGTGAGTCACTGTTGTCACTACTGGGGTCAATTTTTTTTTTTTTCTTTTTGAGACGGAGTCTCGCTCTTTCCCCAGGCTGGAGTGCAGTGGCGCGATCTCGGCTCACTGCAAGCTCCGCCTACCGGGTTCACGCCATTCTCCTGCCTCAGCCTCCCGAGTAGCTGGGACTACAGGCACCCGCAGCCACACCCGGCTAATTATTTGTATTTTTAGTAGGGACGGGGTTTCACCGTGTTAGCCAGAATGGTCTCATCTCCTGACCTCATGATCCACCCGTCTCGGCCTCCCAAAGTGCTGGGATTACAGGCGTGAGCCACCGCGCCTGGGGTCACTATTGAAGTTGGCTAATGTCACTATTGAAGTCAAGTGAGAGAGAGGGCCCTCTTGGAGTCAGACCACCTAGGTTCAAATTCTGGATCCTGCTTCCGGCTCCTTTCCTCTGTCCCCCTTCTCCCCTCGGTGCCCTCCAACCAGTGGGCCTGGGAAAGCGTGTTCATGCTGGAAATGCCTGCCCAGCCCTTGCCCAGTCACACAGAGCAAGTGCCCCAGAAATGTCCTGAACCTCAGTTTACTGAGGGGAAACTAAGAACCTTCTGGCTACAGCTCTTGGGCTGAGCAGGGATTAGGCTCGGGTCTGCGATCCCAGGCCCTGCGGCCTCCCAGAGGCTTGGTTGAGAGCTCTGGCTCTCACTCCCCCACCTCCACCCAGCACCTGCCCCGGTCCAGGCTCACCCCCTACCCCTCCACCTGGTCAGTGGTGGCTCGGCCTCCTCTCAGCCCCTCCACCCCTCCTGGCTGTACACACCCTCAAGCTAACGGAATTCAAACTGGTGGAGGAAGGCCTGCCCTGTCCCTCCCAGCCCCTGCCTCTCCCTCCCTACTCCCAGCCTCACTGGACCACTTTCAAGTCCTCCAGTGCTCCAGGCTCCATCTTCATGCCTCCAGGCCTTTGCACGTGCTGGTCCCTCTCCCATTCTCCTGGTTAACTCCTCCACCTCCATCCGAGCTAGGATCTTCCCCTGGAGAGTGTCCCGGTTAGCACTACCCCACAACACACACACACACCGACATACACGCCCCACATCACAGGGACCACATCCCACACAGGCACAGACACACTGCATGACGCAGATCACAGGCACAAAGGTGCATGCGTGCACACATACACACTCCCACTCCATATGCCAATACACTTATCCCCCTACTCCCACATCACACAGACGGTTCCACACACTCCTCACACGCTCTGGCCACACAGTAAACACACACAGACCACAGAGCTCATGTCTGGGCTGCCCTGGTGCCCTCCTCTGGGCTCGTGCCCCCAGCCTCAGCATTTACCCCCCATTGAGGGCAGGGACCCACCCAGCTCCGTTTTCCTCCATTTCAGCTCAGGGCCCTGCACCAAGTCTCTCCCAGTTGTTGCTTGGACCCGGACTCCTCCCACAGTCACCACTGTCACAGTCCCACCTCCTTCAAGGTCTCAAACACCCCTCCCCTGTTTCTGGCAGGAGCCGTCCTCACTCCCTCTATTGCCTCTCCAGACCCAGACTTCACCCTCAGGTCACCCTCACCTGGACTTTGGGGTGCCCCACACCCCGCCCCAGGCCCTGGCCTCTGGAATATTTGGAAACTTGAACTGGGCCAGAGGCTTAAGCTCACATCTGTCTGGAGCCTCAACTTTCTCCTCTGTAAAATGGGCTAACACTGAAAGAACCTTGCAGAATCTCAGCAACGTCACAGAGGACATTGTTAGCACAGCCAGCGGGCTCCTGCTGGGCTGAGTTTGTGGGTAATCCAAGCCTCGGCAGGTACAGTTCCTCCCTCAGGTGAGTGTTCCACCCCCAAGTGAGCATCCTGCTGAACTAATACATGTCATATGCTTAAAAGCAGGGCCCAGGACACAGTGAGCATACAATAGACATTAGCTGCTGTGGTGTCTTGATTTCAAGCCCAGTGCAGATGCATCTGACTTACGAAACTTCAGTGACACCTGCTCTGTGCCAGACACTGAAGATGGAGCAGTGAACAGCACTGACCCAGCCTGTCCTCCTGTTGCCTGCAGGCCAGGTAGGAAACACACTGGAAACTGATAACTCCATAAGGCTTTCTTTTTTTTTTTTTTTTTTTTCAGACGGAGTCTCACTCTGTCACCAGGCTGGAGTACAGTGGTGTGATCTCGGCTCACTGCAACCTCCGCCTCCCAGGTTCAAGCGATTCTCCTGCCTCAGCCTCTCAAGTAGCTGAGATTACAGACGTGTGTCACCATGCCCTGTTAATTTTTGTTTGTTTGTTTTGTTTTTTGTTTTGTTTTGTTTCGTTTTTTGTTTTTTTTTTTTGAGACGGAGTCTTGCTCTGTCGCCCAGGCTGGAGTGCAGTGGCCCCGATCTCGGCTCACCGCAAGCTCCGCCTCGCGGGTTCATGCCATTCTCCGGCCTCAGCCTCCCGAGTAGCTGGGACTACAGGCATCCGCCACCACACCCAGCTAATTTTTTGTATTTTTTTTAGTAGAGACGGGGTTTCACTGTGTTAGCCAGGATGGTCTCGATCCCCTGACCTTGTGATCCACCCAAGGCCTCGGCCTCCCAAAGTGCTGGGATTACAGGCATGAGCCACCGTGCCCGGTCAATTTTTATATTTTTTGTAGAGACAGGGTTTCACCATGTTGGCCAGGCTGGTGTCGAACTCCCGACCTCAGGTGATTGTCGGCCTTGGCCTCCCAAAGTGCTGGGATTACAGGCGTGAGCCACCGCGCCCAGCCGGTGGGCAGCCAGTTGTGTTCCGGGAGGAGGAGGACACCCTGGAAAGACAGTGGGGCCAGACACTGAACTGCCTTTGGAAGCAAGTAGGAGCAACAGCGAAGGTTTGCTGGCTCAGGTAGGAGGATTAATTGGAACGATTAAGCTGGATTTCTGTGAGTCATTTTGTTTTTGTTTTTCAGAAGCAAGGTCTCGCTGTGTTACCCTGGCTGGAGTGCAGTGGCTACTTACAGGCATGATCATAGCATACTGCAGCCTCGAACTCCTGGACTAGAGCAGTTCTCCTGCCTCAGCCTCCAGAGCAGCTGGGACTGCAGACACGCACCACAGAGCCCAGCCTGAGTCATTTTGATTCTGTAACTGGCTTCCTCTCGGCGGGCAGGCTCACACCCTCCACCCCCAGCTGGAGATGGAAGGAGGATGCTCACCGCCCATTCCTCATGCAGGCCATCGATGGAAATGTCAGACAGTGCGAGTCCACGCCTGAACACTTCTGGGGTCCGCTCTGGGACTGACACTGGCAGATCCATCGGTGAGCTCCCGCCTGCCACCTCTGGGCCTGCATTGCGGTGATAGGGCCAAGGGCCTGGGCCTTCAATTCTCCAGACTTGCCAAAATGCTCAGCGCAGGCCTCGTCGGCAACTGCAGACAAGCAGAGGCAGCACCTGGGCTCTGCCTGTGCCTGGCACAGTGAAGCGAGGGTGGGGGCAGGAATGAGGGTCCTCTCCATGCAAGGGGGGAAGATAGAAGAACAAAATTTCACCCTAATGTAGTGTCTTTAGACCGTGCAATGTTGTGCTCCTGTTAGTCTGATATCAGGGGCTTGCAGCCTGGCAAAGGAAAAAAAACAGGCTGAGGCACATGATAGAAGACAGGCAGGGATGCCACAATCATAACCATGGCAAAGACCAGGATCAGAAAGGCCCACCATCTCTGACCCCAAATCCCTGGGCAGATGGTTCCAGAACTCAGAATTTTCCCAGTTGTAGAAAGATGGGGCCAGGTGCAGTGGCTCACGCCTGTAATCCCAGCATTTTGGGAGTACAAGGTGGGCGGATCACCTGAGGTCAGGAGTTCGAGACCAGCCTGGCCAACATGGTGAAACCCTGTCTCTACTAAAAAAAAAAAAAAAAATTAGCCGGGCGTGGCGATGCATGCCTGTAATCCCAGCTACTCGGGAGGCTGAGCCAGGAGAATTGCTTGAACCCGGGAGGCGGAGGTTGCAGTGAGCCAAGATCGCGCCACTACACTCCAGTCCGGGCGACAGAGCAAGAGTCCATTCCCCCACCACCAAAAAAAAAAAAAAAAGAAAGAAAGATGATGTGATACATATCACATATTTCCTAACACCCCCAACCAAACACATTTATGCATATGCATAAAGCAGACGAGGAAAGATTCTAAATAGGCTCTGAATCTCAGTTTTCTCATCTCTACAATGGGGCAGTGATGGCATGCACCTCCCAGGGCTGTTCTGAGAATCTGATGCCTCCCATTGCACTGGTGAGCCTGGCACAGGCACAGGTCCCACCCCAGGCCCTTTGAACTGGCTGTTCCTTTGGCCTGGAACATTCCTCCCCAGATACCTCCTGAGAGGGCTCCCTCACTTCCTTCAAGGCACTGCTCAAATGCTACCTCTTCACAGAGGCTTTCCCTGACCACCCCGTCTCTTTCCTCTTCCTGCATAGCCTCTGTCACCTGACATTTTATGTCATAAATTACTCATTTATTAATTTCCTGCTCTCCCACAGTGGCACCCGAGCTCTGTGAGGGCAAGACTTTGTTCGGTTGTGGGCTATGCCCCCAACCCCTCGGACAGTGCCTGCACAGGTGGACATTTTTGTTGGATGAAGGATTTTCTGTTAAATGTGTCTGGCACACACAGAAAAACAAAGCCCAGCAGGTACGATGGTGATTATTATTGTTACTGGTGGCGCTCTATTATTGTTATTAGTGTCTGTTGAAAAAGACCCTGAGCTATACCAGCCCTTGGTTCTCCAGCCTGTGAAATGGGCATCCTGGGCACTGAGGCACTAGCCTTGGGAAGCTGATAGGGGGTCCCTGCAGGAGAGACAAAGAACACTGCCCACCCCCCCGGGGGAGCCTGCGCCCCTCACCGGAAAGAGAAGCAGGGGGGAGCAGAGGGAGCTTGCAGCCCCACACGCAGGGCTGCCAGAAGGCCATACATAATTCATTGCCAAATGGGGCTGCGGGCGGCTCTCCGCGGCGTGCGCTGGGGGCTCACTCTGCGCCTGGCACTTCGCTGACTGCGCCTCACACGTTGCCTCATTGCATCTTCATGGATTTGCAGGGTGTGACCCTTCCCCCTGTTTTACCCAGGGGGATCCTGAGGCTCAGAGGATGGGGCCACCGTGCTAGTCACACAGCCTCTCTGTGGCCAAGCTGGGCCTCGGGCCAGCAGATTCGGCCCCCAGCGGCCCCCATTCACTGCCTCTCTGCTGAGGGAAAAGACGGGCCTGGGGAGCGGGTGGGAGGCACAAAGGAGACCCCGCTCTGAGACAGGCTGCAGAAGAGGGAGCTGGGTCTCAGCAGGGCTGGGGAAGGCTCTGGCCCCAGCCCTCCGCCCAACCCCCTGCCCTCCTCTCCTGGAGGAGATGCTCCCCAAATTAGCCATCATGAGCGCTGGCTCTGGGGGTTGGGCGTTGGGGAGCAGTTTGCTCAGCTGTAAAATGGGAATAACAGAAGCCGTCCCTGGGACTATGAGATCAAGGTGCTCAAGAAAAGTGGTGTCTGCTGAGGGGAAAAGCCAGTCCCAAAAGGTTGCATACTCTCATTCTGTTTATTTGTTTTTGTTTTTGAGACAGGGTCTCGCCCTGTCACCCAGGCTGGAGTACAGTGGCGCAATATGGGCTCACTGCAACCTCCACCTCCTGGGCTCAAGTGATCCTCCCATCTCAGACCCTCAAGGAGCTGGGGCTACAGGCACGTGCCACCGTGTCCGGCTAATTTTTGTATTTTTTGTAGAGACAGGGTTTCACCATGTTGCCCAGGCTGGTCTCAAACTCCTGAGCTCAGGTGATCCGCCTGCCTTGGCCTGCGATAAAATTGCACAGAAGTAAATACACACACGTGAGGATACGGAAAACCGGGGAAACCTGAGCAAGAGCAGTCAGACCCCGGCTGTGATGGCGCCCAGTAGTTCTGCGAGATGTTACCATTGGGGAAACTGAGTGAAGGCGGGTACCTGGGATCCCTCTGTTTTCTTTTTTGTTGTTGTTGTTATTTTGAGATGAAGTTTCCCTCTTGTTGCCCAGGCTGGGTGATCCACCTGCCTCGGCCTCCCAAAGTGCTGGGATTACACGCGTGAGCCACTGTGCCCAGCCTCTCTGTTTTATTTCTTCTTTTTTTTTTTTTTTTTTTGGAGACGCTCTGTCGCCCAGGCTGGAGTGCAGTGGCACGATATTGGCTCACTGCAAGCTCCGCCTCCTGGGTTCACACCATTCTCCTGCCTCAGCCTCCCGAGTAGCTGGGACTACAGGCGCCCGCCACCTCGCCCGTCTAATTTTTTGTATTTTTAGTAGAGGCGGGGCTTCACCGTGTTAGCCAGGATGGTCTCAATCTCCTGACCTCGTCATCCGCCCGTCTCGGCCTCCCATAGTGCTGGGATTACAGGCATGAGCCACCACGCCCGGCTGTTTTATTTCTTATAACTGTACAGGAATCTACAATGATTGTAACAAAAATTTCAATTAAGGCCACTCTAGGCACATGGCCTGTGGGGTAGCCCTGCTCAACAAGAAGCCGTCAAAAAAATGTTTTTTAATTAAAAAATTTCTTCAATTAAAAAGCGTTATCTTCCTCTGCCCGGAAAGGGTTAAGTGAGTCACTGCAGTTAGCTCCCCTTCCCCCACAACCACCTAGACCAGGCCAGGGACCAGCGGGCAATTGCCTGGCAGCTGGAGTTTTCCTCCACTGTGGACTGTACTTCTTGCGTCACTCTGAATGTCTCCAGTCTTTATTCCAGAATGTTCTGGTCCTCTCCCACTTTTCCAAGGACAGGAATTCCCTAGTGGGGCTCCAGAAGAGGCTCTGGAGGAGAACAAGAAAGGCCCTTGTCATCCATTGGCCTCAGGCTGGGAAATCTCGGTTCCACTCCCAGCCCAGCCTCAATATTAGGTTGTCAGTCTGGAGTCTGAGAGCCATGCCCCCACCCCCTTAGTCCTTCACCTCCAGGAGAGTTGGGGATACTGGAAAGAATGTTGAGTGTCAGAGCCCCTCTCAGTGGCTCACGCCTGAAATCCCAGCCCTTTGGGAGGCTGAGGCAGGTGGATTGCTTGAGGCCAAGAGTTCAAGACCAGCCTGGCCAACGCGACGAAACCCTGACTCTACTAAAAATACAAAAATTAGCTGGGCGTGGTGGCACACACCTGTAATCCCAGCAGCTCGGGAGGCTGAGGCAGGAGAATTGTTTGAACCTGAGAGGTGGAGGTTGCAGTGAGCTGAGATCACAACACTGCACTCAAAAAGTAGTTAATTAATTTAGTTTAATTAAAAAAGAATATTGAGTGTCAGGCAATCTGGGTAGAACCCATTGTGTTTCTACAGGATAGAATCTGCTGTGTTCTCTAGCGGAACTTCCGGATCACCTTCACCGTATGACTCTAGACAATCCCTGTCCACTCTTCAGTTTTAGATGCCCCATTCAAAGAATGAAAGAATTGTCCTAGATGATCCTTTAGGGTCTTCCAGGCTGATGACAAGGGGGACCTGGCCCCTCTGCTGCTGGCCAAAGAGGACTTTACTTCCCATTCCGTGTGGTTGAACAAGAATTGCTGGGCTCCAGTCCTGCCTTTGGCCCTTCCCTACATGTGACCTTGGGCCCTCTTTGCCTTTCAGAATCAATACAGTGAGAGAGTTAACACAAGCTCAGGTTAGTAAGTCATTCAACAAACATTTACTGAGCGCTTATCAAATACTGCATGCTGGAGTGGACACTGGAGAAAAAGGTGAGGAGAAGGCCGGGCGCAGTGGCTCGTGACTGTAATTCCAGCACTTTGAGGGGCAGAGGCAGGTGGATTACCTGAGGTCAGGAGTTTGAGACCAGCCTGGCCAACATGGCAAAACCCCGTCTCTACTAAAAATACAAATATTAGCCAGGCATGGTGGTGCATATCTGTAGTCCCAGCTACTCAGGAGGCTGAGCAGGAGAATCACTTGAACTCAGGAGGTGGAGCGTGCAGTGGGCCGAGATTGCACCTCTGCACTCCAGCCTGGGCAACATAGTGAGACTCTGTCTCAAATAAATAAATAAAGTGAGGAGAAAAAAATACCATCTCTGTCTTCACAGAACTTATAGTTTGAGAGGGGAGAATCCCACAAGTAAATTATAAATCTCAGCTGAGATTATGCAAAGAAGCAAAGGCCGGACGTGGTGGCTCACGCCTGTAATCCCAGCACTTTGGGAGGCCGAGACGGGCGGATCATGAGGTCAGGAGATTGAGACCATCCTGGCTAACACGGTGAAACCCTGTCTCTACTAAAAATACAAAAAAATTAGCTGGGCGTGGTGGCGGGCGTCTGTAGTTCCAGCTACTCGGGAGGCTGAGGCAGGAGGATGGCGTGAACCCAGGAGCACAGGTTGCAGTGAGCCGAGATGGCGCCACTGCACTCCAGCCTGGGCGACAGAGCGAGACTCTGTCTCAAAAAAAAAAAAAAAAAAGGAAGCAAAGTGCCCAGCTGGGATGGTGGTTTCAGAGGCCACAGTGGGAGCTTCCCAGAGAAGGGATGATTGAGCTAAGTCTAAGCAAAAGGGGTGGTCAGGGCAGCAGCTGCTCCAAAACAGGGGCTGGGGGCTTATGTGGAGAGAGAAGACATGGAGAGACCATGCCCAGAAGGAGGCGGCGGCTTCAGTGAACAGTGCAGGGGAGCAGGTCCGAGGAGGCCGCCTACCAGGGGAAGGAGTCTCATCTCCATCCTAGACAAAAAAAGGATCTTTTGAGATGCATTAAGCAGGGGAGTCACAGATTGGATTTGTGTTTTGAGAATCTCCTGCTTACCTAGAGAAGAAGGGCATCTCCTGGGCCCTCACTGTTGCCTTAAATGATTTTTATTGTGTATTACTTAAACATGTGCAAGCATAAAATGAGATATAAACTCCTTGTAGCTCTTATACAAGCATCAGACCAAGACAAATTGACCCATCACGTACAAAATCGATTCAAATCAGATTAATTTTATGTGACATGTTATTATGCCTTTTGTCTGAAACCCTGCCACCACCCACAGTGCAATTATGGCCCAACCACTGTGGTGTTCTGAATTTGTGGGACAGAGAATATTGGCCTTTTAAACACGTGCATGCATGCATTTGCGTGTGCGCACACACACACATCCCAAATGATTTTTTCCCACTATATATGAAGAACTCCTACAAACCAAAAAGAAAAAGGCAGACAATTCAAGAGAAAAATGGGGGAGGGCTTGCATTAAAGTACTTCATAACAAGAGTACTTAGGAGGCCAACAAATACACGAAAAGCTGCTAGCTTCATGACTCATGGGGGTGGCTTGGTCAGTTCAGGATACTGTAACAAAATACCTTAGACTGGGAAATTTATAAACAACGGAATTTATTGCTCACAGTTCTGGAGGCTGGGAAGTCCAAGATCAAGGCAGCAGTAGATCCGGTGCCTGAGCCCGTTCCCTGCTTCAAACATGGCACCTTCTTGCTGTATCCTCACATGGTGGAAGGGGGAAGACAGTTCTCTGGGGCCTCTTTTATAAGGGCAGTTATCCAATTCACAAGGATAGAGCCCTCATGACCTAATCACCTTTCAAAGATCCCCATCTTCTAACACCTTCTAACACCATCACCTTGGTGATTAGGTCTTTTTGTTGTTGTTGTTGTTGAGATGGACTCTCACTCTGTTGCCTAGGCTGGAGTGCAGTGGCGTAATCTTGGTTCACTGCAACCTCTGCCTCCCGGGCTGAAGTGATTATCCTGTCTCAGCCTCCCAAGTGGCTGGGATTACAGGCGTGTGCCACCATGCCCGGCTAATTTTCATATTTTTAGTAGAGACAGGGTTTCACCATGTTGGTCAGGCTGGTCTCGAACTCCTGACCTCATGATCCGCCCACTTCGTCCTCCCAAAATGCTGGGATTACAGGCATGAGCCACTGCACCCAGCCGATTAAGTCTTAACGTATGAGTTTTTGGGAGAAACTCAAACATTCGGACAATAGCAAGGAGAATACAAAACCACAGTGAGCTACCGCTTCAGACACCAGAGAAGTTTAAGTGAAAAAGACTGGCAATACCAAGTGCTGATGAGGATATGGAGCAACCAGAACTCTCAGACATTGCTGATGGGAATCTAAATTAGTATAACCACCACGAAAGCATCCGTAAGGTTTAATTGTGTTGAACACACCCTGCCCTCTGACCAAGCATTTCCACTCCTGGGCATACAGGCAAAAGAAATGCATCCACGTGTTCATCAAAAGATGTAACCTGTGCCAGGTGAGGTGGTTCATGCCTGTAATCCCAGCACATCGGGAGGCCAAGGAGGGAGGATTGCTTGAGCCCAGAAGTTCGAGAGCAGCCTAGGCAACAAGGCAAAACCTCGTCTCTACTAAAAAGTAGCCAGGCATGATGGTATATGCCTGTAGTCCCAGCTACTCAGGAGGCCAAGGCATGCAGATTGATTGAACCCGGAAGGTGGAGGCTACAGTGAATTGTGATCTCGCCACTGCACTCCAGCCTGGGTGACAGAGCAAGATCTTGTCTCAATTAAAAAAAAAGGAAGAAAGAAAGACATAACCTGGAATATTCACACCAACACTATTCAGGATAGCCCTAAACTGGAAAGAATCTGAATATCCTCCGGCTTTAGAACAGAGAGAAATTATAGACTATTCATTCATACAGGGGATGATTGATCAGCTTTAAGAATAAACAAACCGTACACAACAATATAGATGAATCTACAACCTTAATGTGCAAAATAGTTCACATATATAAAGGACAAAAACAGGCAAAACTACTCCATGGTGTTAGAAATAGGGGTAGAGGTTACCCTCATGCGGCAGGAGGGTTAGTGATAGGGGATTTGGAAGAGGAGGAGCCCAATGGACTGAACAGCTGAGCTGGAAACAGCAATTTGTTCCTTAAAGTTCTGAACCCAACTGTTATCCAGCATGGAGTCTGTCTGGAGAGGCCAGATGTGGGGCCTCTCACAGGGGAATGAGAAGTGCCTCTCAGGGTCCCACCCATGATCCCCCTTTCCTTGCCCACACAACCACCAACTGGCAAGTAGTAACCCAGGACCTGTAGCCCCCACTGGCTTGACACAGAGCATAATGCAAGCTTTTCCTGCTCCAGGTCCTGGACACCACTTTGCCCTTTGCCCCACACGTACAGCCCCCTGACCAAAAGCTGGGTACTCTGGCTTGACTAGAGGGAGCTAGACTCCAGGAATAAGTAAGGAGCTGGGCTTCCACGCTAGAGAACAAGAGCTTCTCTGGGGAAAGGGGCTTCCCATGAAGCCCTGGGGCACTGGGAGATTAATGGGCAGACCTCTGGCCTCAGCTTCCAGGGAAGGGGAGGGTGTGGGCCAACATGCGGTGGCTACACTGACCACAAGCCGATGACCCCAGCCAGCCTCAGGATGTCTCAGCTCTAGGCATGGTTTTTCGTTTTGTTTTGTCGTGTTTTGTTTTTGAGATGGAACCTCGCTCTGTCGCCTAGGCTGGAGTGAAGTGGCACCATCTCGTCTCCCTGCAACCTCCACCTCCTGGGTTCAAGCGATTCTCCTGCCTCAGCCTCCTGAGTAGCTGAGATTACATGTGCGTGCCACCTTGCCCAGCTAATTTTTGTATTTTTAGTAGAGATAGGGTTTCATCATGTTAGCTAGGCTGGTCTCAAACTCCTGACCTCAAGTGATCTGCCTGCCTCAGCCTCCCAAAGTGCAAGGATTACAGGCATGAGCCACCATGCCCGGCATAGGCATGGTTTTGACAATCTGTCTCTTTGTGCCCTGGCTCCTTCTCCAACTCCTCTTTGGAGGAGGCACAGGAGGAGGGGTCATTTCACTGTTCCTGAAAAGTAGACATATAACCTACATGCAACTGCCAGGTGATAAGGGCCCCATCTGTCTGGCATGACGTTGGAGGTCCACAAAGGCTGATTAGATGAATGCTCAGCTCTGGGGCCTCCCCACAGAGCTCACAGACAGGCGTGAAGGAAAGCAGGACTCTTATTAGAATATGTTCAGAGTTTTCACTGAAGAAGCCTCCTGTGTGGGCCAGGCACTGTGCTCAGTGCTTTGATTCACAGTCTCATTTAATTCTCACCATTTACAGACAAGAATTCAGCTAAGATCCTTTTCAATCAAGTCTGGCAATATCTGCCTTTCAATGGCAGTGCCTAGTCCTTTCATATGTAATATACTTATCATTATGGGTGGGTTTAAGTTTTATCATCTTGCTATTTGTTATCTATTTGTCCCCCCTCTTTTGTTCCTCCTTTACTGCCTTCTATTTGGTTGAGACTTAATAAAATATTTTATTCCATCTTCTCTACTTACTTTTTAGCTATGCCTCCT